AGACAGAAACCATTAACAAGCTTTAAGCAAGGGAGCAAGTGTTTAAGACTAGGAGGCAGGCGTGTGGGCAGGGATTGTCAGGCCTCTGAGCCCAAGCCAAGCCATCACATCCCCTGTGACTTGCACATATACATCCAGATGGCCTAAAGTAACTGAAGATCCACAAAAGAAGTAAAAATAGTCTTAAGTGATGACATTCCACCATTGTGATTTGTTTCTTCCCCACCCTAACTGATCAATGTGCTTTGTAATCTCCCCCCGCTTAAGCAGGTACTTTGTAATCTCCCCCACCTTTAAGAAGGTTCTTTGTAATTCTCCCCACCCTTGAGCATGTAGTTTGTGAGATCCACCCCCTGCCCACAAAACATTGCTCCTAACTCCACCGCCTATCCCAAAACCTATAAGAACTAATGATAATCCACCACCCTTTGCTGACTCTCTTTTCGGACTCAGCCCGCCTGCACCCAGTTGAAATAAACAGCCATGTTGCTCACACAAAGCCTGTTTGGTGGTCTCTTCACACAGACGCACATGAAAGGGATCTCATCTATAATTAGAAAGATGGTGCTAGCTTGAACCCAGGTGATGTTTCTTCAGGATTGCCACTGTTTTGTATTGACATTCATCGAGTAGAATGATCTTTGGGTCATTGGGTACTTTGGGGCACCCTAACTATGTAGGAGCCAGAGTTTCACTAGCTTCCCCAGCAATCCTTGCTTAGTCAATTGATTCCTATGTCTGCAGCCAAATGCTATAAAAAACTCTGGGGAAGGTAAACTCCTCCCATCCTCTTGGTTTTTCAATTAATCATTTAGATGGGAAACATAAGCCTACTCAGGTAAAAAGACACGTGAACTTCAGGCCAGGATCACAATCCTGTCCCAAATATATGACTTTCCACCCTCCCTCAACCCTTAATGGGGGTGGGCGTAGGGGAGTGTATTTTTAAAACAAATGATTTTAATTCATTCACTGTTTCCTAGCAACCAGGAAAAAGCATGTGTTCCTGATGTCTGTGAGCACCAGTCTGAGATGCGCGGATGCTTCAGCATGCCTCCAGAAGCAGAGAAAGAACAAAAGCACTGGAACCGGTCTCCGGTTGGTGAGCGATTCTCAAAGGGGAATTTGTTAAGATAACTCATATTCTCTCTGATTTGCTGCTGTAGCCTCTAGACTCAGAGAAGCTGGGTCTAAGTGTAGTGTTAGCTGCAGATACCTGCTCAGCTGGCTAAGCCTTTAACATGGAAAGAAGGCTCATAAAGAAGGAAATGAAAAAGCTCTTGTAAGTATGACTGAGAATAACTTTCATTTATGCAATGGTTCAATGCTGCTCTCTTGCTTTTAAGGGGAGATTATATTGGCATCAGACTTCGGGAAAATGAATTTGACCCAAAAGGAAGACGGCAACTCACCTTTCTAGATGATATGGTAAAGAAAGGCACGCTGATGCGAGTCATATTGTTTCTTTGCTCTCTGTGCTTCCTGCTCCCAGGCACACTATGACTTGGCCATCAGTGTTGCTTTGCAATGGCTGGATCCCTCAGAAGACTTAACTTGGCTGGAGTGGGAGGAACTGTAAGTTGAAGTAGGTTTGTTGCTTTCCTCTTATCTTCCACTTGTATTTCCTATTCCCCATTAGGAAAATACCACTCCATGGCAGACCCATATATCCAAATCGTAGAGAACGAGAAGCTATGATTTTATCATCTTATGCTGGAATCTTAATGGTAAGGAAAAGAATACTATCTGCCTATATGAACATACTTTGTTATTGCTGTTGTTGTTTAACAGAACAGTATCCCGATTGAGGAAGTCTTTAAAATTTATGGGGCTGATTCTTCTGCCGATTCTGGTACCATCAAGGTAAGGGTGACCTGGGATTGTCAATAGAAGGGAGATTTTAAAAGTAGGACTGTTTTCCTTTCAGGTTCCCCGAGTTTCATCTCTCTGCCTCTCCTTGCACCCCTTTGCCATGTTAACAGCACCCAAAGCAGCAGCATACGCCCGCAAACAGAGTAAGCCTGGTTACTTTCACCTGCTTAGAGGATATACAGATATGGTTACTGCATCTGTCTGTAGGTGTCAAGTCAAGAAAGGTAACAACAAATAAAAATGCCACCAGCATCTCTGCAAAGGAAGCAAATGCCACAGAATGGAAATCATCACAAAGGTTTTCAGACACACAGCCAAAGCACAAAGTAGGTGTGAGATTGTAAATTGGACCAAACTGGCTTGATACCAAAATCATCTTTTATTCTGCAGGTCACTTAGAAAATTGGAATTGTACCATGGAACTTCATAATAGATTCTCTGGGAGCAGACGAGAAGCATCATCTTAAAACCACAGCTCTTGCCAGTACATTTTTCTTTACAACTGTTTTTGGTACAACTGCACTGAAGTGTTATTTTTGATGTTGAGCTTTCTTCTTTTAGAAGCATATTGCATGGCTACATTTTCTTAAAAAAAAAAACTGTGACCTTATGCTACTTCATTGTGACTGGAAGACTGCTGGAGAATTCAGAAAGTATATAGTATTTCTGTGTTAGAGCAAGCTGGCTTTGTAGCACATTTTACAAATGTGTGGCATTGAATATTGCACAGTGATGGAGTGGGAGGCAGATTTCCAAAGAGTTAATCCAAAATAAAATTAATCTGTCATTGATTGCCTTTACTGTGTTCTCATATGAAAAGAATGTTTAAATCATTTCAATAAAGCATTAAAAAAATGAATACAGGCTTTCTCTCAGTAGACTATAATGACT